TCCATTTACATGATTTACTATTTATATAGAGAGATGTAATTCCTTTTTTTTTTCCTTTTTCTTTCTTCTTTTTTTTTTTGAGACAGCATCTTGCTCCGTTGTCAGGCTGGAGTGCAGCAGCATGATCTCGGCCACTGTGTGATGTGTTAGAGATACTCTTTATTAGTTAAGAAAATTCCCTTCTCTTCCTAAGTTGCTGAAAGGGTATGGGTATTGATTTTGTCATGTTTTTTTCTGCATCTATGAAGCTATATAATTATATAATTTTTCATCTTTATTGATATTTATCTTTATTCCCATTTATTGATTTGGGGATGTTAAGTCAATCTGTCTTTCCTGAAATAAACTTAACTTGACAGTGTTATATTATTCTACCCATAATTATTTTTAAGATTTTTTTTGCATCTGTGTTCATGAGAGATTGGTTTCTAATTTTCTTATCAAGTTTGGTATCAAGGTTATGCTAAAAATCAGCTGGGTGCAGTGGCTCACGCCTGTAATCCCAGCATTTTGGGAGGCTGAGGTGGCCGGATCACCTAAGGCCGGGAGTTTGAGACCAGCCTGGCCAACGTGGTGAAACCCCGTCTCTACTAAAAATACAAAAATTAGCTGGGTGTGGTGGCACAAGCCTGTAATTCCAGCTACTTGGGAGGCTGAGGTAGGAGAATCACTTGAACCCAGGAGCTGGAGGTTGCAGTGAGGCAAGATCAGGCTACTGCACTCCAGCCTGGGTGACAGAGCGAGACTTCGTCCCAGAAAAAAAAAAAAAAAAAAAGGTTATGCTAAAATCAAAATGAGTTAGAAAGTATTTCTTATTTTCTTCTTCCCTGGAAGAGTTTATGTAAATTAATGCTGTTTGTTTCTTAAACATTTGGGTGACAATTATTTTGATGAAATGCATGAGAACTAGTTTTGTGGACCATGTTTTGGAAAACAGTGGTCTAGAGCATGACTGAAATATGAAATAGTGAATTTCTGTCCGTGTGAATGCTCTTGTTTTTATTCATTTCCTTCCTTTATGCAGCACTGGCCCCCTCACCTTTTCCTTTCCAGCTGTTTGGGGCTCAGCTAAGTGACCACACAGGAGAGCAGTGAGGCCATTTGAGGCCTGAGCCTGGTCCTCAGGACTCGACTCTCTCTCCCTGCCATCAAGCAGCCTGCCCCAGCCCTGCCAGCCATCTCCACACTCCTGACAGAATGAATGCCCTCGATGGTGTTCCTTTCAAGTTGCCCAAGGGCTTTGTGATAGGCACAGAGCCTCTCCCTGGGCCAGAACTCAGCGTCCCGGCCTGCGGGGAAGTTCTGCTGGGTTCTATGGTAAGTGTGTCTCTGTGTTTCTGTCTTCTGGGGCCCTGGGCTTTACGTCGCCTTCTTTCCGCAGCACGACTTCAGCCTGGAGAGGACGGCACTCTTCTGGGTGGAGGCCGCCGGCCAGGGACCCAGCCCGTACCAGTGCGGTGACCCGGGGACAGCGTCAGCCCCTCCAGCCTGGCTCTTGCTAGTCAGCCCCGAACATGGGCTGGCGCCTGCGCCCACCACAATCAGAGACCCGGAGGCCGGACACCAGGAGAGGCCGGAGGAGGAGGGTGAGGACGAGGCAGAAGCCTCCTCTGGCAGCGAGGAAGAGCCGGCCCCCAGCAGCCTCCAACCGGGCTCCCCGGCGAGCCCCGGCCCCGGCCGTCGCCTGTGCTCGCTGGACGTGCTACGCGGCGTGCGGTTGGAGCTGGCAGGGGCGCGGCGGCGGCTCTCCGAGGGGAAGCTGGTCTCCCGGCCCCGCGCCCTCCTGCATGGCCTCCGCGGCCACCGCGCGCTGAGCCTGTGCCCGAGCCCTGCGCAGTCCCCCAGGTCTGCATCACCCCCGGGGCCCGCGCCCCAGCACCCCGCCGCCCCCGCGTCGCCCCCGCGGCCCTCCACGGCAGGCGCCATCCCCCCGCTGCGGAGCCACAAGCCTACGGTCGCGGTAAGGATTCTGCCCGCCCCTCCAAGGCCGCCTAACTGACATGTCCAGTCTGTCTGTATTTCAGTCCCTCAGCCCGTACACCTGTCTGCCACCTCTTGGGGGGGCACCCCAACCTCTCAACCCCCACAAGTCACACCCTGATACTGCGGCTGACCTGCTGTCCGCCCTGAGCCAGGAGGAGCAAGACCTCATTGGGCCAGTGGTCGCCCTGGGATATCCCCTGCGAAGGGCCATCATAGCTCTGCAGAAGACAGGGAGGCAGAGCCTGAGCCAGGTGAGTTGGGGGACCCAGAGCTGATGAGCTGTTTCTACTCACCCACATTCTATTCTTCTAATAGAGTTCACTCTATTGGAAGTATGGCGGAGACTCATGATGACACTCCAAGGACAGCACTCTGAGCCACGCTACTATTTGGAAGCAGGTCTTGACCCCTGATACAAGCCAAGAATGTAAGAGCACCTGCAGAGGAGTGAGGGCCCCCAAAGTGCCCAAAAAGAGGTGCTAGTGGCAAGATACCTGGGAGAAGAAGTGGTATGAGTGTTATAGGGGTGTTTCTGTCATCTCTTTCTGTGTAACAAACTACCCCGAAACTTAGTGGCATGAGACAACCATTTATTTGCTTATGATTCTCTGGATTGGCAGTTTTAAGGTGGACTCAGCTAGGGGGTTCTTCTGCTCATCTCACCTGCAGTCTCATGTGGCTACAGTTTGGTGACTTACTTGGGGCTGAATGATCTAAGATGGCCTCATTCACTGTACAGTGGGTGGTGATACTTGTCAGCTGGGCCACATATCTCCAGCAAGCCACCCTACTTGGTTCCAAGAGTAAGGCCTCTTGAGGCCTCTTGAGGCCTTGGCTGAAATTGTACATAGTCACTTCCACCTCATTCTATTGGTCAAAGCATGTTGTTGACCCCTCCAGGCTTACACAGGGGAAAAACAGATTCCACCTCTTGGTGGGAGAGGGTGCAAAAAATTTTATGATCATTCTCAGTCTACCACAAGAAGGTTCCAGTGATCAAGAAAGGCTTCATGGAGATACCAAGCATTGAGCAGGACTTCAAGGATGGATAAGATCTGATGCTGAAGGAAGGAGAAGGGGTGATATTCCAGGAGGGAAGGACAGTGTGAATAAAGGAGTGGAGGTGGGAAGGAAGTGTTTGGGAGGCCCTGATCTGACCAGTCTTGTTGAGGAGAGGGTGCATGAGGCAGGCTGGTAGGAGATGAGAAAAAGAGAATTGGGGGTAGATTTAGGGGTCTTGAAGGCTGGCCTGAGAATTTGATAAATGACCCAATAGGCAAAAGGAGGCACGGAAGGATTGTAAGTAGGGTCAGGAGGTAACATTGAATGCCATTGCCTACACCCCCATGTCCCCACCTGAAAGTAACATCCTTCGTTGCGTGGTTTTCTAAACATCGGGACTCTTCATGGTTTGATGGCTGGCCCCAGGGTAGTTGGCACTTTTCATTTTTCTCCCGTTCCTGCCCCACCACCATCAGAAGGCTTGGACACCTCCATCATCACTGATGAGTACTGAATGTTGGGTCCCTGCGGTCCAGAGCTGCCTGCTTCTGCCAGAGGGAATGGCAGAAGGGAAGTGACTTTCAAACAGGAGCCGGGGTGGGGCTGGGCAAATGCACCTGGTCCCCTTGCCCACCCACTCCTGCTTCTACTCTACTCTGGGTTCATCAGTTCATGCCCTGTCCTGGAGGAGAATTTCCAACATAGTGACCCCCATGTGGCTAAAATGGCAGGGAGGGGTGCTAACATTTATTGAACATTTTCTTGCATGAATCTCTCTCTCTGAGGGTATTCAGTTAGGTCTCAATTCTGCAAGGTTGCTATTACATTATGACCACTTTGCAGATGAGGAAACTGAGGCCAGGGAAGTTCATACAGCCAGTCAATGGCAGCACTGGGGTTGAGGCCAGCTGGTCTGACTCTGCATCTTGGTCGCACGATGTCTTTTATCTCATTTTCTGTGTGAGAACCTCCCAGGACAGCACCACAGGCTGATCTGAGATTTAAGAGCAGATCTAAAGTCACGCCTACCTTCGGATGATACTGAAAAGCCAGAGTCCTGGCCAAAAAGCTGGTCAGGAGGGCTGTGAGGGGCCAGGTGCACAGTGGGGCTCTGACATGCCTCCCCAGTCCCTTCAGGCCCTGTGGTAAGGCTGAGGTCTCAGGCCATCACTCTGGGGGTCTGAAGATGAGTCAGAGCCAGCCTGGGGCCCTGGCCTCCCAGTGGGTGAGCAGGAAGGATTTCACTGCATTGGGAACATTGTGTTTCCAGATATAGACTGGCCACCTGCCTGGCCCCCTGGATCTCTGGGTGGCCTTCCCTGGTGGGCAGTCAGGAGCCAGGCCCCACGGGGTGGGTCTGAGGGGCCTTTGGATGACTTCATCTATCCTCCCCCACCAAGTTAGTATTTCTGTCTGTTCTGTGAAGTCCTGGTAACTGAACAAGCCCTTTGGGTTCAGATTCCTTCTCCCACTGAAAGCCGCATATTGCAGTAAATCCTTTTTGGCCAAGATAAATGACAGATGGCCCAGGAGGAAGGGCATCAGGTGATAGAGACAGAGCAGCTAGAAGAGTCAGGGAGAGAAGAAGATACAAAAGAAATTGTGCAGCACTCCTTTCCTTCCACAAGGCTTGATGTGCCCACACTGCCTCCCTGCAGGACAGGCATGGGTGCCATGTGTGAGGGTCCACAGGCCAGGCCCCCTCTTTTAGCCTCAGTTTCCCAGTTCACAGGGTGGAGGAGGAATACGTGTTTGGAACCAGTGACTTCCGGGGGCCCCCTCCGGTGGCCTTAAGGTGACATCCTCACCCACCTGGGGGCCTGAGGCAAGCCTGATAGCTTCTACAGTCCTGCAGGCCCAAAAGCTAACCAAGCAGCAGAACCTTTGCAAATGCAGACTCTCAGGGCTTATCCTGCAGGGCCCCAGTCAGTGGATCTGGGGTGGACCCAGGGGCCTTTAATTTTAGAAAATTTGCAGATGGGTCTGATATTCACTGTGGCATAGTATAGATCAAGGTCAGCTGTCCCCATTCACTGATTCTTAGTCTTGGGTGCACATTAGAATCACCTGGAGGGCTATAGGGAAAAATTCCAATGCTCAGGCTACACCCCAGACCAATTATATCGTAACCTCTGAAGGTGAGGCCCAGACAGCAGTAATGTTTAAAGTTCCTCAGGTGGTTGCAATAAGCACTGAGACTGAGAACCATTGCTATGGATGAGCCAAAAGGTGGAGGCAGCGTCCACCATCCATCCTTGCCCGCCCTCCTTCTGAAGGTGAAGCTTTCACCTTTGGAAACCCTGTCATCCACCAAGACAGCTAAAAGCCCGTCCTCTAGCAGCTGATCCCTCTGATGGACAAGGCATTAAATGACAGGTTACATAATCGGGGACCTAGTCCTGGGACCCCGGACAAGGCACCTGCCTTGCCTGAACCTCAGTTTCCTCAACTGTGGAAGGAGGGCATGGGTGCCTGGTTTTCAAAACGTGCTCAGAGCAGGTCTAGCTGTACTGGGCAGTACCTCGGCCAGGAGCACTGGACTCCGGGCCCCCATGCCCCTGGCCCTGGTTCTCCCAGAGCAGCTCTAATCTTAGCCTGTTATTGCTGAAGCCTCCTTGTGCTAAGACAAACACTTCAGGAGCCAAAAACAATTTGACAACTGTTAGTCTAGATGATGTGCACTTTCATCCCAGCTCTGAAGGTCTACGGAAACCCCACTCTCCCTTCTCCACATATACTCATAATTCCTGTAGTCTGGAGCCTTCATTTGGCACCTACACCCCATAAATCCTGCTTTGATTTGCCTGGCACTGATGTGGTCCTGTATCTGGTTTATCTCCCCCACTAAGCTGTGAGTTCCTTGAAGGCAGGTCTTCATTCATTTTATAAACACAGCACACATTTATTGAGCTCCTTCTGCCACCATGCTGGATGATGGGGACACTGTGGTGAATGAGACTGACACAGCCCCTCCCTCATGGAGCAAAAACTTCGTGGATGAGAAAGATTGAGTGAAGCAATTACAAAGTTATATGTGCTGTAACAGGGAAGCATAGGGTGCTATGGGGGCACAAGGGACGGCACCCAGGAAGATAGAGGGGGCAGGAAGCTTCCCAGGGACAGGGAAGGAGGCCAGCCTTGGCTGAGGGAGCTGCATCTGCAGAGACCTGGAGGGTGAGGGAGGGGCCAAGGCCATAGACAGGGAGCAGGCCTTTGAGCCCTGCCTGGTAAGGAGCCAGCATTTTATCCTGGGCCCCTGATGACGTAACCGTGGGGTGACCTGAACAGTTTTTCCTGCCTGTGGAATCCTCCTCTTTGCCTACCCCACACCCCTTCTCCAGCACTGGTGCAGGAGTTGCATAGTAGTGGCTCAGGAGTCCTGGATGAGAGAGATGCATCTGGGGGCACAGTAGGGGTGCACAGGTGTGGACGGATGAGGAGGCACCTTCACACGAATGGGTGCTCCCAGACAGGGGTGGGTGGTGCATGAATGTTGAATTGCGTTGGGTGGTAGGTGGGATGTCTGTGTTTGAAGCCTGTCCTGCTCCCCACCTAGGTTCTATGAACACCCTAGCCCACCCTGACAGCCCTTTTCCTGGAGTCCAGCCCCCAGCTTGGCATAGTTGGTGAAGACCCATTGTCTGCCTATCGCCAGGCACTCAGAGAAAGCCTCTATCCCCCTTCTGTGGGTTCACGGGCTCTCTGGGGCCACGCTGCAGGTGGTGGCTTGCCCTGTTGCCTGGCCCTCAGCTCAGGCCCTTGGAGTGCCTCTCTGCCCTGTCTGCTGCCCCGGCTGCTCCTCTTACCCTCCCTCCCTCTCTGCCCGCTTCCGGCCCAGTTTCTCAGCTACCTCAGTGCCTGTGACCGCCTGTTACGTCAGGGATATGAGGAAGGCCTGGTGGATGAGGCCATGGAGATGTTCCAGTTCTCCGAGAGCCAGGTCAGCAGGGCTTCCTGCCAGGGCCCCAGGGGATGGAAGGGATGGGGGTGTACCCAGGAGCCCGGTGTGCAGGGCCACACCAGTCCTCAGAGCCAGTCTGTGGGTCCAGCCTGTGGGTCTGTCGGGAGATTGCCTGACTCCTCAGCTCTGAGGAGGAGATGGCCCAGGGAGCTACAGCAGGGACAAAGGTGAGAGGCACAGAGGGAGATCAGGAAGAGGTGGGACGGGGACAGGAGGCAGAGAGCAGCAGGGGTTTTGCTTTATTAGACTTAATCAACACAGCCTCTGTGACTGAATGGCCACTCTTTGTCGGACACTCAGATAGGAGCCATGGGCAGCACAAAGATGCATGACCTTTCTACTTGGGGAGCGTGCCGCCTACCCCAAGTGCATGCAGCTGTAGGCCCAATAGTCACATCTTGTTTTCTGAGACTGAGTCTCACTCTATTGCCCAGGCTGGAGTGCAATGGCACGATCTTGGCTCACTGCAACCTCTGCCCCCGAGGTTCAAGCAATTCTCCCGCCTCGGTCTCCCAAGTAGCTGGGATTACAGGCGCCTGCCACCACACCCTGCTAATTTTTTTTGTATTTTCAGTAGAGACGGAGTTTCACCATGTTGACCAGGCTGGTCTCGAATGCCTGATCTCAAGTGATCCGCCCGCCTCGGCCTCCCAAAGTGCTGGGATTACAGGCGTGAGCCACCGCACCCGGCCCCAGTAGTCACTTCTAAGTGCCCCATGGCAGAGCAGCTCTTCACAGAGGCTGAAGGGGACGGAGGGTTGGGTGAGGCCTCGAGAAGGAGAGAGTGAGCAGAGGTGGGGAAGTTTCAAGCCCTGGGGTCGGAGGGGAAGGAAAGTGCAGGCTGCGCTGTGATACCTCCACAGTGTTCAGGGCACGGGCAGGGACCTTGGGCTGTTTGTGCTCCAGGTGCAGGTGTACGGTCTGCCCCCCTCCTGCCCCAGCAGAAAGTTGACAGTGAGTGGGAGGAGTGGGAGGAGAGTCAGGACAGAGCCCATGGCCAGGCTGGGGCCTTCTTTCCTTGGCAGAGGAAGGGAGGTCGGAACCTACATCACCCTACAGGTACAGAAAAGTGGCAGGTGTGGCCCAGGATCAGGCTCACGTGGCCTGGGGGTAGCCACAGCTTTTTGGGACTAGGTGCAGTAGGCACTGGAGCTGGGGCTCCCCATGGCTGAGGCCAGGCCCAGCAGAGCCCCCAGCACCCTCCCTGTCTCCTCTTCCTCAGGCAGGGGAGTTCCTGCGCCTCTGGGAGCAGTTCAGTGACATGGGCTTCCAGCAGGACCGGATCAAGGAGGTGCTGCTGGTCCATGGCAACCGCCGAGAGCAAGCCCTGGAGGAGCTGGTGGCCTGTGCCCAGTGACCACGGAGGCACTCCACGATGCCTGGGCATCTAGGCCCAATGCCAGACCTGGCAACCCATCCTAACTGTATTATTAAAACCAAGTAAGAGTAACAAAGTGATGCATACTTATTGTAAAAACACAAATAATACCAAGGGTGACAGTTAACAGCAGCAGAATCTGCTGAAAGAGTTGAAATAGTTGCCTCTGCAGAGGGGCAGATGGGAGAGCCGGACGGGGAGCTATGTTCTTCATGCATGCCTGTGAAACCACCTGATTTGACTCTTTACACTGTGTGCATTAGTAACCTTGATTTTAAGAAAATTAAAACAAATAAATAATGGGCAGTTCTTCTGAGTCCTGCAGGCACCTGGTCTTGGTGTGGAAAG